AGGCCCAGACTGTATCCATCCAAGTTCCCGTTGTATCCAGAGTTCTTAGAGCTTGTGTCTAAAGGGTAATTCCCCAACCCTTCCTTATGAGCATTTTTAGAACATTGGCTAAGACTATTTTCCCCCAGTAGCGCTTTTTTCTGGATTTGCATTCAGGTGTTATTCTTAATGTTTCTGTCAAAGCTTCTTAAAAATCTTCACTTGGTTTCAGCCATAGTTCACCTTCCCTGTTCCAGGTTTATTTAATTCCAAAGGTGAGAGTTGGAGTGAGATGTCTTCCATATCTATACCTTTGTGCACAGTTGAATGGGAACTGTTTGGGTTTAGGGCATCTTAGAGTTGATTGATGGAAAAAGCAGACAGGAACTGGTGGGAGGTCAAGTGGGGAAGTTGGTGAATGTGGAATAACTTACCTTTGTGCTCCACTTAAACCAGATGTGTTGCAGCTTTCCTGACATGCAAGGATCTACTTTAATTCCACACTCTCATTAATAAATTGAATAAAAGGGAATGTTTTGGCACCTGATATAATCTGCCAGGCTATGTGACAGTAGGAAGGAATGGTTTCCCCTAACAAGCCCAATGCACTGGTCTGACTTTATAAATTATTTAATAAAATGAACTATTATCAAATAAAACGTATGAATCAGTCCTTTATAGTTGTCTTTTAATAAAACAGGCATTTGATAATGTTATCTGCACATTTCTAACAGGGTATAGGGCATGAGGATTTGCCTCCAGAGAATTGGTGGGACTGTGTGCATACCCTGGACCTACGACCATACACATACTCCTTGGGACCCTAGCACAAGAAATCCTAAAATCAGGACTGTGGCCCTTGCTCATAGATGCCTGTGTCACCAACAGAAGGCTGCAGAACAAGGATTCTCTCAAGGTTTCTGGGGCAACAGGCCAGGTGGCCAATCAACTCCTAGGCCCAGGGTTATTGTTGGAGGTGTAAATGTTACTATGACTACTGAAACCTTGGTTACTGAACTAAACAGAGGAGCCTGTCAGTCTCCTCAGACTGTATCAAGCAAATCTATAGACATGTCTGTGGAAAAGATGACAAAAGTAGAAGAGGTATGCAGAGTTGGAAGGAGGGGCTGGGTTGAAGGCAGATCAACAGAACTACCTTTTCTTGCAGAGTTTTCAAAAGGCCATGGGACTTAAGAAGACGGTCGACAGGTAATCTGCTTCTATCCCCTCCCTTTACCTTTCCATTCAACCCCCACCTCTGTACCTGGAGCAGGTGGCGAAATTCACATACTCACTGTCTGTGGCAAATGGCATTGGGCCAGAGAAGAAACCCGTATGCCACCCTAAGGATGCAGGACACCATGGTACAGGAATTGGCACTGGCCAAAAAGCAACTACTAATGGTGAGTTCTAGCAGGGCAACCTGAAGTCTCATAACAACACACTCTATTCTGCCCTCTCCACCAGGTCCGTCAAGCTGCCCTGCACCAGCTGTTTGAAAAGGAGCATCAGCAGTACCAGCAGGAACTAAATCAGATGGGCAAAGCTTTTTATGTAGAGAGATTCTGATGGCATCCAAAACACTGCTCTTCCATTCTCAACATGCCTGCTAACCTAGCCTTCTAGAACCTCTACCACCTTGAACCTCCTTCCCAAAACATACCTGGATCTTGCTATCTGTCAGGGACTTAAGACAGCACTTCCACTCTCACTTCTCCACTCTCTCGTTAATCCTTTGCCGCTATTTGGGAAACAATCTATGAAACAACAGTAACAACAAGAGTGACGCCTTGTGGTCATAGTGGGATTTACTATGTTGATGTAAGGGGGCAGGGGTGGGGAGGGGTGGACAATGAGAGTTGAGAATCCTGATTTGGTATAACAAATAAATTTACTTCCTAAAGGCTCAAACTTAGACCACTGGGCTCATTCTTTCATGTCTA